CGGAGCTTGCAGTGAGCCGAGATCGCGCCACTGCACTCCAGCCTGGGTGACAGAGGGAGACTCCGTCTCAAAAAAACAAAGAATGAATTCGGGCCCTTACCATTCAAAATGTAGTCCATAGAGCAGTGGGATCACCATCACATGGGAACTAGCTAAATGCAGATCTCAGGCCCCACCCAAACCTACTGAATCAATCTGCATATGAAAAGATCCCCAGATTATTGTTGGAAAAAAGTTTAAGATGTACTTTTAGAACAAAGGCAACTGAAATGGGGGTAAGCTCGGATGATGTGAGGATCCAGAGTAAACATGTAAGGCACTCCCTATTCGCTGCCTCATTTGCACCTACAAGACCAATTACTGGGAAAGGTCATTTGAACTAAGCACCATCTGGAGCAAGGTGGAGGAAGAGAGGGTTTTTGGACTCTTTCTTGTCAAAGAGATTTAAGTAATTCGTTTTGTCTACTATACTAGAGATAAATTAAGGTTCCACACATCAAAAGCTCACCTACTCCAGGGTCTTCATATCCGACAGACAGTGGTAATAATCTTTCTCGGTGTCCCTCCAACTTCCTTCTGCTATAAATAAGATGCTTTCTCACTCCAGTAAAAGCCCTTAGCCTAGTGTTAGAGTCACGGTGAATGAAAACAGCTTAAACCATGGCTAACTGACCCATTAAACAAAACAAAACAAAGCAACACATGCATAACAATTATTTGAATCCAGCACCAGAAACTCCCCGAGGGCCTTACAGCACCTTTAACTACGGCTCCTTTCCCGCCCTAAACTCCCGAGGTCCCGCCCCCGACCGTGGGCTAAGGTCCGGCCCCCGTATTTCCGGGCGAGAAGTGACCACGTGGTTGTCGCCTATAACAATCCGGCCCTGCTCCCATCCACTGGCTAAAGCCTGAGAGCGACAGTTGAATACACCAATGGGACCCTGGAAGAGTCTAAGCGACAGCCAAAATCACCATTCAATGTCAGCTAGGTGCAAGGCGGGACTTTAAGTACGGAAGCTGCCCCGGGACATGAGGAAAGGAACAAGGGAAAGAGCCGGTGAAGGGGCAGAACAGGCAGGTGAGAGTCTAAGAGGGCTCAGTAATCTGAAGCTTGGTGGGAAGAAGGGATTCTGGGCTAGAAAGGGTGCAGAAGCCTGAAGTAGAAAGAGACGGGATTTTGGTCCGGGGTGGAGAGCGAATGCATTGAAAAGGGCCAAGGCCCAGGATAAGGTAGACATTTAAAGGGGTACGGATGCCCAAGGTAGAGCAGACACTTGAGGAGACCAGCTCAGCAAACGGAAGACACTTAAAGTGGTAGGTTCTCAAGAGAGAAGAAGTTTTTAAGACTAGAGCTAAGCAAGACATTTAAAAGGACATGGGTTGGGATTTGGGAACACGTTTATTCCAGAGGCAGGAACAAAGGAGTCGCTTGTCAAGGATCTGGTTAGAGAAGACTAGGGTCTTCCTCGAAGGAAGCACGCGCACGCCTGCTCTCCCCCATTGTCTTTTCTGGCTTCTCCAGGTTCCCTCGACCCAGGACCCCCTGTTCCCAGGCTATGGCCCCCAGTGCCCTGTAGACCTGGCAGGCCCCCCGTGCTTGCGACCCCTATTTGGGGGTCTGGGTGGCTACTGGAGGGCCTTGCAGAGGGGCAGAGAAGGCAGGACCATGACATCTAGGGCCTCTGAACTTTCTCCGGGGCGCAGCGTGACGGCTGGCATCATCATTGTTGGAGATGAGATCCTTAAGGTGTGTCTGGGACAGAAAAGGGGGGAGGGCGCCTGATGGCCTCATCTTCCCCTTCAACCCCCAGGGACACACTCAGGACACCAACACCTTCTTTCTGTGCCGGACACTGCGCTCCCTAGGGGTCCAGGTTTGCCGAGTCTCAGTTGTACCTGATGAGGTAGCCACCATTGCAGCTGAGGTCACTTCTTTCTCCAACCGCTTCACCCATGTCCTCACAGCAGGGGGCATCGGCCCCACTCATGATGATGTGACCTTTGAGGCAGTGGCACAGGCCTTTGGAGATGAGCTGAAGCCACACCCCAAGTTGGAAGCAGCCACCAAAGCCCTAGGAGGGGAAGGCTGGGAGAAGCTATCATTGGTGCCCTCCTCTGCCCGCCTGCATTATGGCACAGATCCTTGCACTGGTCAACCTTTCAGATTCCCTCTGGTCTCCGTCCGAAACGTCTACCTCTTCCCAGGCATTCCAGAGCTGCTGCGGCGGGTGCTGGAGGGGATGAAGGGACTATTCCAAAACCCAGCTGTTCAGTTCCACTCAAAGGAGCTATATGTGGCTGCTGATGAAGCCTCCATCGCCCCCATTCTGGCTGAGGCCCAGGCCCACTTTGGACGTAGGCTTGGCCTGGGTTCCTACCCTGACTGGGGCAGCAACTACTATCAGGTGAAGCTGACTCTAGACTCAGAGGAAGAAGGACCCCTGGAGGAATGCTTGGCCTACCTGACTGCCCGTTTGCCCCAGGGATCGCTGGTCCCCTACATGCCCAACGCTGTGGAGCAGGCCAGTGAGGCTGTATACAAACTCGCTGAATCAGGTAGGGACCTTATGGAGGAGGGGCATTATGCCATCTGATGCCCTCTTCCCTGCCTGCTTGGCAGGGTCTTCTTTGGGGAAAAAGGTGGCAGGTGCCCTACAGACCATTGAGACCTCCCTGGCTCAGTACAGCCTCACCCAGCTCTGTGTGGGCTTCAACGGGGGCAAAGACTGCACTGCCCTCCTGCACCTCTTCCATGCAGCTGTGCAGAGGTGAGCCTGCCCCCGGGAGACAAGACCCCTGATCACAAGCCTGTGGATTCTTCCCCCTCTGCAGGAAATTACCTGATGTTCCAAACCCCCTCCAGATCCTGTATATCCGCAGCATCTCCCCTTTCCCTGAGCTGGAACAGTTTCTACAGGACACTATCAAGAGGTACTAGGGGCCTGGAGGTTTGGGCTCCAAGAACGCCCGACCCCTACTTCTGTTTCTTCCTAAGGTATAATCTGCAGATGTTGGAAGCTGAGGGCAGCATGAAGCAGGCCCTGGGTGAACTGCAGGCACGGCACCCCCAGCTGGAGGCTGTCCTTATGGGCACCCGCCGGACTGACCCCTACTCCTGTAGCCTCTGCCCTTTCAGCCCCACTGACCCAGGCTGGCCCGCATTCATGCGCATCAACCCACTGCTGGTAATGGGGAAGAGGGTTTATCACCTTCAGTCTTTGTGACTATTCTATTACTCTGACCTCCCAGGACTGGACCTACAGAGACATCTGGGATTTTCTGCGTCAGCTGTTTGTCCCATACTGTATCCTGTATGACCGAGGGTAAGGGTATTAGGGGAAGGGAATGGGTAAGGCACATGCTTGCCCTCCACCCTCCCTGCTCCAGATACACATCACTGGGGAGTCGGGAGAATACCGTGCGGAACCCGGCCCTGAAGTGCCTGAGCCCAGGAGGACACCCCACATACCGTCCAGCCTATCTACTGGAGAACGAAGAAGAGGAGCGGAACTCCCGCACATGACCTCCCACCCTAGGAGGGAGGGAAGGACACCGTCCTAGGGTATAACCTGGCAATAAACCGTGCCTCTCACTGTGCCTGTTGCTCTAGCTGTGTCTTCCTGCTCCAG